TTCGGCTGCACTGTGGGGCATGTCTGCACAGGGACCCCAAACACACATACCTTGTCAATAACCCCCGAGGTCGGGGGCTGCAGAGTAAGTCTTGATCTAGAGGTGAGTGACTCAGAGAGGCCTGATCTCGCCTATGTGCAGAGGAGGCCAGGCCCTCCCAGGCAGGACACACACATACATAGTTGTGCTCATAGATACAACTCCACTTTGCACAACCCCACAGGGCAGCTCTCATTCACACTCCGGGAAAATAATAATAGAAGTAGCTGATGTTTGTTCAGCATTTGCCGACAGCAGACGGCCACCGTGGGAGGTGGGGTGATGTTATCCCCAGTTTCCAGATGAAGGCACTGAGGCTTAGAGAGGATAGGTGACTTGCCCAACGTCACACACTCAGGAAGTGTAAGAGCTAGGCTGGAATTTCAGGCAGACTCCAGAGTCCCAGCTCTCAGCCAGCACCTCCCCCCACACATACACTGCTCACCCCCTGCCACCTCCTGCCCCTCCAATCCCACAGTTAAGTGCAGACAAAGTCTAGGCAAGCATCCCGGAGACACGGAGGCAGGTACAATCAGACACAGTCCTATACTCAGATGCGCACAGCCAGACCTCGCAATGACACAAAGCACGCACTCAGACCACACTGTCATATCATCAGCCATTCACTAGACACCCACAGGACAGACCCACCCACACCTCTAGACTGTATTCTGGGTTTCACTCTGCCTCCTGTACGTTTCAGCTCGGAGGCCCCACTCACCTCGTATCCCCCGGCCCGAGCACCGGCAGCCGCCAGCAACAAAAGGAAAAAGCAGAGAGGCGGGAGCGGTGGCCGCAGGGCGCGGGACATGGTCCAGGGGCCTGCTGAGTCCAGGCAGCCGCGAGCGCAGACCCCCGAAGCCCGCGCGTAGGCGCCCATGGCTCAGCAGCTTCCTCCTGGGGTTCCCCGGCCCTGGAAAGGCCGGGCAAACGCCCCGCCCCCAGACCCGGCCGGGCCAATCGGGGTGGGGGGCGGGGCCAGGGCGCGGTCTGGAGGCTCACGGGAGAGAGGCTGTAGCCCTGGGCAATCCCGGGGGTCGTTACAGGAAGGTAGGAAAATGCCACCCTCAGGGCACTGGTTGGGCTAAAGGTGACACTGGCGTCTCACGGGCTATGAAGACGGAATGCCTCTTAATGCCGGAATTCCAAGACGGAATGCCTCTTAATGCCGGTAGGAGCAGAAGTGCTTTTCCTAAGGGGGCCCACCCCTTACTCAAGAGTCACTTGTTCTGTAGGGCAAGTCTCACATGAAGCTACTCATCATTTGCTTCGTGTCCTCCGAGCTCCGAGAGTTGGCAAAGCTGATGAAGGAGCAGTAGACAGCGACCCAAGCACACCACTTCAGCTAGGGAAAGGTAAGTGGGTGGGCAGGTTAGTGAAAGGCACATGGGTTTCTAAGGCGCGGAATTTTCCGTACAGACCGATTTAAGGCTGCAAGGAAGGAGTCCTGGGAGCATGGCTTTCCCTGAGCCAAAGCCGCGGCCTCCAGAGCTGCCGCAGAAACGGTTGAAGACGCTGGACTGCGGGCAGGGGGCAGTGCGAGCCGTACGATTTAATGGTGAGCGCCTTCGTCTTCATTCCGGGTCCTCCCGGCCCAGTAACCCCCGCCTGGTGTTCCCCAGTGGATGGCAATTACTGCCTGACGTGCGGCAGTGACAAGACGCTGAAGCTGTGGAACCCGCTTCGGGGGACGCTGCTGCGGACGTACAGCGGCCACGGCTACGAGGTGCTGGATGCGGCCGGGTGAGCCGGGGACCAGGCTGGGATGGGAGCGCTCGATGCTGATCCTCCTCCTCCTTTACTCCAGCTCCTTTGACAACAGTAGTCTCTGCTCCGGCGGCGGGGACAAGGCGGTGGTTCTGTGGGATGTGGCATCAGGGCAGGTCGTGCGCAAATTCCGGGGCCACGCAGGGGTGAGTGAAAGCCTGGAGACCCTCATTTGAGTCAGCCTCCTCTGAGTGGCAATAACTTTCTCAGAAGGTGAACACGGTGCAGTTTAATGAAGAGGCCACAGTTATCCTGTCCGGTGAGTCTGGGGCCTAAGCACGGGGGCCCAGGAACCTGACCTCACCATCATGCTGGCCTCACAGGCTCTATTGATTCCAGTATCCGCTGTTGGGATTGCCGCTCACGGAGGCCTGAGCCAGTGCAGACGCTGGATGAGGCCAGAGATGGCGTGTCCAGTGTGAAGGTGTCAGACCACGAGATCCTGGCAGGGTGAGTGGAGCCAGGACCTGGTCTCACCCCAGAAGGTTCCCGCTGGATCTACCCTCTCCTGCAGCTCCGTGGATGGCCGCGTGAGACGCTATGACCTAAGGATGGGGCAGCTCTTCTCAGACTACGTGGGCAGTGAGTGTGGCTGGGGATGTGGGACAGGCAGGACCCTCACTCACCTACCCACCCTTCCCCCAAGGCCCCATCACCTGCACCTGCTTCAGCCGGGATGGGCAGTGCACCCTGGTGTCCAGCCTGGACTCCACATTGCGGCTCCTGGACAAAGACACAGGGGAGCTGCTGGGCGAGTGAGTCCTTGTGGTCGTGGGGATCCCCTTCCGGACCAAGCCCCCCGATCCTGTCCACCCTTAGGTACAAGGGCCATAAGAACCAGGAATACAAGCTGGACTGCTGCCTGAGCGAGCGTGACACACATGTGGTCAGCTGTTCTGAGGACGGGAAGGTGTTCTTCTGGGACCTGGTGGAGGTGAGGTGCCCCCAGCCCTACTTCATACCTAGCAGATAACCACTCCCTACCCCTCGCTCCACAGGGTGCGCTGGCTCTGGCCCTGCCTGTGGGTTCCGGTGTGGTGCAGTCGCTGGCCTACCACCCAACAGAGCCCTGCCTGCTGACCGCCATGGGAGGCAGCGTCCAGTGCTGGCGAGAGGAGGCCTATGAGGCAGAGGATGGAGCAGGCTGAAGCCAGGGGACCCACCAACAGGACCAAGGACCGAGACACAGACATGGAAGGACTTCAGATACCATCTTATTCTAGAGACGTAGCTGACCAAAAAGTAGGGGAGGGGCTGGGTCTGCAAATTAATAAATAGAAGAGGGGGTAAGACCTTCCTGGGACCGCAGCCGCTCAGTCCTCGTTCTTCTCATGCATGAA